CCCACCGGCAGACATCCATCCTCCCGCCTGCGCCCCGCCGCGAGGGGGTACTCACAGCTCTAGTCTCATACAGAACCAGCTTCTGGACCGAGCTGATGATGGGGGCGGCGGCCGTGGGCATGGCGGCGGCAAATGGGGGCCCCACAACAGGGCACGAGCCTCCGGACCGCCCCAGGAGACTCGGCGAGAAAACCCCTCAGGCCCTGGACATCAAGTCCAGCCAGGAACAACACCCATTAGGCACTAAACCTATAGATGATCAGGTGTTTCCGGATCCCTGCGCCCCGCCTCCAGGCAAGCCCCGCCCCTCACGTCGGGAGCGGGGCTGGAGGACGTATCATAGAGAGGTCGGGTAGAGGCTCCCGGGACCTGCGTGCTGCCGAGAGAGGAAGCGAAGGGCACCATCTTTGGTAAGGATTGGAGGAAAACATGGGCGGAGAAAAAGTCGACGGATTAATTGAGTCTATTTATCTCCTCCCTCTCTTTGGAAAAAAGCGGAAGGTTTGGGATTGGGTAGCTTCTTTTGAAAAGGGTTCTCCGAGTTGCAGGATAGATCCTTGTGTTTTCCCTGCCTGCTGCGGCCCATTTTCCTGGAAGCCGGCCCTCTGACGGTCCTTCACTGAGTGTCAGTTTTCCCCTCACCTCTAATCCATGTTGTACCTACGCTGTGTGGCCCAAGAAATTGTTTTAAAATCACCTAAAGCTGGAAAGTGTGGCTTTGCCACACGTTTGTGCGTGAGGCTAGCCACTTGAAGTTGTCGACAGAGACTAGCGCAGTGTGGCGGAGCCGCGCTTGAAATGAGGTTTCTTCATTTCATGTGTGCGACATAAATGGGCATGCGCGTACCCTCTCTTCCATAGTTGTGAAAATGAGTGTATTATAATTATAAATGCCAAATTAGGTACAAAAGTGACTATTTCGAATTGGAAAAGAAATGACAAAGAACTACAGCCCCGCCTCTCGAGGCCCCGCCCCACCAAGCAGCAGGTGCGTGGCGGCCAGAGGTCTCCCCGGCAACCGCCCGACAGCCCCGCGGAGTCCCTGGAGGCAGTTGCTTCCCTGAGGAGGGTCCGGCTGCGGCCAGGTAAGGAGCCTTCCGGCGGCCCGCTGGGTCGTGGTCCGCCCTGGAGGCATCTTGGTATCTGTTGCACGGAACCCCGCCTCCTGCGGGGACCCCCAGACCAGCTTCTTTTCTTGCAAAACGGTCTCTTTGTAAATCCACTTTTTAAAACCACGTCTCCTTTCAACGACTGAAGTATTTATTCCACAAATATTTACTGAACACCTACTGCAAGAGTATAAGATGTAGGGGAGAGGCAGCTATCCTATCTTAGGCGGCAATTCTAGGTTTCCCAGGAAACCTCTAAACCTCAGAAACCTCTGCTAGAGGGCTTCTCAACTGCTAAGTGTAAGGAAACTTTAAAAAAAAATTATAGAATTATAGCATACCCAGATAACATTCATGTAATACCAAAGATCATATTGTAAATTAAAATTTGAGAAATTACAAAAATTGTAAAGAAATACTTAAGTCTATGTTATTTTGCGCTTCTTTCCCCCTGTAGTTTGGTACTCCTTTTATTAAGAACTAGAAGGATGGCCGTGTCCGTTCTGGCATTTTGGACTTGGATCTTTTAACTGGGAAAAATAGTTAGCTGTGTTCTGTTTCATAATGAAACCAACTCTTCTGAATATTAGTTAAATGTTTGCACAGTGTTTTTATCTAGGATAGCAACTCTTAAAATACCTGAAGGATTCTAGTTTTCAATTATTATAGTTTAGCACTTCCATTTTAACTTTATCTTAGTTTATTTCACCCGGAATCAGATCCTAAGACAAAACTTTGAAGGCAGGTTGTTTATATGAGACGTAATCCCAGGAAACAGCAGCAGGGAGGGGAAGAAAACTAATAAAGGAAATATTACCAGAGAAATTTCTCTGTGGGCTGAATTCACTAGGGAATACTGGGAGGCATGTCTCAGTTATCCCCTCTTGAGGGGCAAGGAAGCTGGAGTATTTATTCGCCAACTTCCATCAGTTATTGGATGAAGCCTGATAGGGCAGAACATTGATGCCCTAGAACTTCCAGTCTACCCTGTGTTCAGGGAGAGTAGGTTCTGGCAGCCAGAGAAAGCCCTTAGGCAAAAAGTCGCACATGCTAACATTTTGGAAGTTGGGCTGGTCGTGCATAGAAAAGGTGTATGTCAAGTGGATATGGGGGAGGCACTAATAGCAGCTGCTACATTCCACCCTTTGCAGCACTCGTATCCATTCTTCCTCCACATCAAGTTCACACCATGCCACCCTAATTCTTTAAGGTAGTGGCTAGTCTCAATTTTTAAAAGAAAAGGACTTACAAAAAAAAAGATTAATGGGACAAGCTGCAGAATCCACTACTGCAATTAATCTGAGGTCTCTAATTGATCATCTCCTTCCTCTAACATCATTCTAGATTTTCCTTACTCTTGGCCAACACTTCTGCTGGTCTGTGTTTGCCCAGTAGGATAACAAGCTTTCATCCCTGAGGAGCATAAGCCCTTGGTTACTGTGTCATTGTAAGGTTTTGGTTGCTGCAATTACCCATTCACTGGACATGAAAGCATCAAGAGCTGTCTCAGAGAATCCCCTGAGTTCAAGAAATGCATCCCCTATCCCACTTATCTAGCAGTTTATGGCCATACCACCCTGAGCACCCCCAATCTCATCCAATCACATAGCAGCAACCCTATCTCCATCTGCCAGTGCAATAACTCCTTATGAGCTTTTGGAGTCAAAAATGACCAGGTGGCAGCAGTAGTTTTAAGATTTAATGAAACCTTTACTGGGTCCCCTGATAGAACCATCTCTCCCCTCCACCAGACCCAGGACCTCTTGTCCAGAAGTGAGGTGCAAATTTCCCAAGTCAATCACTGAGAGTATTAGTGAGAGGGGTCACTCCTACTTCCAGCCCTTGATTCAAAGCATGTTCCTCATCTTGAAGTACATTGTCTCAATCCCACACAATCCCAAGCTAGCGCCTTAGCTGTGCCTTTAAGAGACCATTCCAACATTCTGTCAAACCAGTAGCTTCTAGGTAAAGTGGTATTGTAAAAAGGGTCCTCTGATCCAAGGCAATGGTATATGAGATCTCATGAAGATAAATGAGACATACTCTAAACCTTTAGGTAGTGGTGCTGGCCAAGGCACTGCAGGTAGGAAAAACAAGCCCATATTAGGAGCATTTGTCACTTGCCCCTTTAAAGGTGAAGGGGTCCTGTGTAATCAATTTGTCACTGAATGAATGTTTTGTCTCCTAAAGGGGTTGTACCATATTGAGGGCTCAATATGAACAGGTCTCAATTTGTAATCAATTTGTCACTGAATGAATGTTTTGTCTCCTAAAGGGGTTGTACCGTATTGAGGGCTTAATATGAACAGGTCTCTGCCATGAACAGGTAGAACATTCAGCAGCAGTAGTGTAGCTAAACCAGCCTGGTGAAAGGAGGCCTTGATATGAGCCCATGCCTATCCTTCATCACCTTCATCCCTGCCACCATGCCTACTTCATTTACAAACCCATTATGCAAGCATTGAGGTGACCAGAAGCAAAGATTGGCTCATGTCTACTGGATAAATTATCCTGTCCACCTGGTTTTTTCAGTGCCTCTTCTGAGGTGGATGCTTTCTGAGATACAAATATCTATGTATTTTACATCCACTTACATTAGTTTTCTATGCTGCATAGCAAATTACTGCAAATTTAGCAGCTTAAAACAACACACATTTGTGATCGCACGGTTTCCATGGCCAGGAGCCCTGGCATCACTCACCTGGGTCCTCTGCTCAGGGTTTTACAAGGCTGCAATCTGGTGTTGGCTGAGATGTGCTTCCATCTGGAGACTTGACTAGGGAAGAATCCACTCCCAAGCTGATTCACATTGTTGGCAAGCATCATCGTTTTGTGGTTGTAGGACTGAGGTCACTGTTTTCTTACCAGCTGTTGGCAGGGGCTGCACTCACATGCCACCCACTCTTCCTCATCACGTGGTCCTCTCACAACATGGCAGCTTACTTCTTCCAAGCCAACAGAAAGTCTCCCTCCAGTCCCCTAAAATGGAGTCTTATACCATGTAGCATATTCATGAGACAGACATTCTGTCACCTTTGCTCTATTTAGAAGCAAGTTACAGACCCCACTCCCACTCAAAGGAAGAGGATTATGCAAGGGTGTGACTCACTGGAGGTCAGATTAGGGTGTGTTTGCTACACCACCCTCATAGGCCCAATCACATGCTTCTTCCCCAGAACTCTTTTTCTCTTACCTTCTGATCTTGTACCTTCTAGGCCCTTGATGAAACCAATCCGCATTGTCCTCCAAATTGAGGGCCTAGGAATACTGCTTAAAGCTCTGCCTGCCAGGAAGATTTCCCCTAATCACCATTTTTCAGGGCCACTTGTGAGAGGAACTCATGTCTGGAAGCATTACATTTACAGCTTTTACCAGTATATTGTGATTCATCCATGAATTTTGTTTTCATTTTCTGTCAGCTCTTCTTAGGGAATTCCACATGAGGTGTGAGCTGAAAGAGACATTGGTGCATGAGACAGGTGACATGGGCATCTGGGCTGCTTATTTTTGAAATTTATTTGTGCCCTGAAGACCTGTTTGAGCCTGATCCCATTGTTCCATTTTTATCATTTAATGGGTTGCTGCAGTGCCTGCCTGACTTTAGGACTTGACTTGTCTGACATAACCAGCTCATAGTGGATACTTCCAGTTGCATAGTCACTTGATATCCCATGACCAGGCATTCATTCTCTACCAGAGCCCAAGAGCATGCCAAGAGCTGTTTTTTGAATGGGGAATTATTCTCTGCTGCAGACAGCAAGGATCTACAGAGAGAGGCTCCTGTTGTGGCTTTCCTAAGACTCCAGAAGGTATCCTTACATACCACAGCATTGTGGGACCTTTAGTATTGTGGGATCTAGCCAGATGTATGGCCCAGGAAGCAAAGCCTCTGGTACTACAACCTAAAACTACAGAGCTCTTTCTTGCTGTGTGCCCCACTCAAAAATGACAGCTTTCCATGTCACCCACTAAATGGGTCAAAACAGTATTCTTTAGTGCGCTTTATGCTCTCTTTGAAAACTAAAGAGGCCTGCAAAATACTGTGCCTCTTTTTTAGAGGTTGAAGGTACAAGGTACAGTAACTCATCCTTTACCTTGGACAGAATGTCCCAGACCACTGGCCTTTTAAAACTTTACCAAAGTAATAAGACCTTCAAACTTTGTAGGTTTATCTCTCACTTTATACTTACTGCTCATGTGTCTTTATAAGGGGATCCGGGACACTTGCAACTTCCTGCTCACTAGGTCTGATATTGTCAATATTGTGGATCAAGACCCCTTTATACTATATTGTCTCAAACAGCAGGAGAGTCCTTGGGTAAGACTGGATGTTCACTGTCACTGCTCTAAGTGAATACAAATTGCTTCCGATCCTCTTTCTTGATAGGGATTGAAAAGGATGCACACATTGCCAGATCATCAGCTGCGTAAAAAATACAAGAGACTGTGTCTATCTAGTAAAGATCCCATCTGCACAGCAGTTGCAACTGGGACTACCAGCTTGTTAAATTTGCAGAAGTCTACCCTCATCTGTTGTGCTCTGTCTAGCTTCTACAAAAGCAAGACTGGAGAAATAAGCAGGATTGTACATCTTTTAAATTGTGGTTGGTATCACTCTTCATTCAGAATGATTTACCAAGTTAACAATCTTACCCTTTTTTATTGTAGTATTTTGTGTCATGACTTCTCAAGAGAAGACAGAAGAGTATCCTTTTGCAGATATATTTGATGAAGATGAAACTGAAAGGAATTTTTTGTTGTCCAAACCTGTTTGCTTTGTTGTATTTGGGAAACCAGTAAGTTATCTCTTATTATTTGGTATAATTTTATTGGGCTTTAAATAACATTTTTCTTTTTAAGGGTGTTGGGAAAACAACATTAGCCCGTTACATAACACAGGCATGGAAATGTATTCGTGTTGAAGGTAAATTTTATCTTTTTTCTCTAATATTTTATGTCTGTATTAATATTTTGAATTCATGTTTTAGCTTTGCCAATTTTAGAAGAACAGATTGCTGCTGAAACCGAATCAGGAGTTATGGTAAACAAACCTAAATTTCAAAGTAACTATGACAGTAATGTACAATATCTATGCTTGTCCTTAGTTGCAATCAATGTTGATCAGCGGTCAAAGCATTCCAGATGAACTTGTCATAAAGCTAATGTTGGAGAAGCTCAACTCCCCAGAAGTCTGTCACTTTGGTATGTTTATTTTAATATATTTACAGCCCACATAAAAGTTTTAAAATTATATTTTACTTTACAGGTTATATTATCACTGAAATACCATCACTTTCACAGGATGCCATGACTACCTTACAGCAAATAGAATTAATTAAAAACTTAAACCTGAAACCTGATGTTATAATCAATATAAAGGTAAGGATATTAATTGTTTTGCTAGTAGAGTAGTTTTAAGTGATTTAATAATGTTGTTTCTTAGTGTCCTGACTATGATTTGTGCCAGAGAATTTCTGGGCAAAGACAGCACAATAATACGGGATACATATACAGTAGAGACCAGTGGGATCCTGAAGTCATTGAGAATCATAGGAAAAAGAAGAAAGAAGCCCAAAAGGACGGAAAAGGAGAAGAGGAAGAAGAGGAAGAAGAGCAAGAAGAAGAAGAGGTAATATCTCAATAGGTAACTACCATACACTAAAGATATTTGAAATCTCTTCTTTTCCATTTAGGCATTTATTGCCGAAATGCAGATGGTGGCTGAAATTCTTCATCATCTAGTTCAGAGGCCTGAAGATTATTTGGAAAATGTTGAAAACATTGTTAAGCTTTATAAGGAAACAATTCTCCAAACTTTAGAAGTAAGAACAAAATATATTGCTGAAAATGAATAGTATTATAAAGTTTCTTTTCTATTATCTGCAGGAAGTAATGGCTGAACACAATCCCCAGTATCTCATTGAGCTAAATGGAAATAAACCAGCAGAGGAGCTCTTTATGGTGAGTGCAGTGTTAAGCAGGAATACTTCACAAATGTAGTTAAATATCTGTTCTTTAAATCTAGATTGTTATGGATCGACTTAAATATCTGAACCTAAAAAGAGCAGCTATTCTAACCAAACTTCAGGGTGCAGAGGAAGAAATTAATGACACAATGGAAAATGTAAGTTATATGGAACTGTCTGAAAGTCTAATCATATTTTTAATGTAGTATTTGCAATTCACAGGATGAGCTATTTCGTACTCTTGCATCTTATAAACTTATTGCACCAAGATACAGATGGCAAAGAAGTAAATGGGGACGTACATGTCCTGTGAATTTAAAAGATGGTAACATTTATTCAGGATTACCAGATTATTCTGTGAGGTAAGTAAGATTTTCAGAACTTAATTTTAAATTTCAGTTGTTTACTAATATGGCATATTTTAAGTTTTCTAGGTAAAATCTACTGTCTTTCATCAGAAGAAGCATTAAAACCATTTTTGTTGAACCCACGTCCCTATCTGCTTCCACCTATGCCAGGACCACCATGTAAAGTATTCATACTTGGACCTCAATATTCAGGGAAAACAACACTTTGCAATATGCTTGCAGAAAATTACAAAGGAAAGGTGACTAACTAACTATCTGTCTATCTATCTATCTTATGTCGATTTTCTCAAATATTCTTTGCAGGTAGTCGACTATGCCCAACTTGTTCAGCCACGTTTTGATAAAGCCCGTGAAACATTAGTAGAAAATACCATAGCTGAGGCCACTGCAGCAGCAATTAAAGTTGTGAAAGAAAAGCTTCTCAGGGAACTGCAAGCTAGAAAACAAGGTGAAACATCTTTTTAAAATGTGTGTTTTAAGTTTTGCTAACACCACCCATTGTTATATTTCAGCTGAAACAGCTTTAAGAGAATTTCAAAGGCAATATGAAAAAATGGAGTTTGGAGTATTCCCAATGGAGGCAACACACTCATCAATTGATGAAGAAGGTAAAGAAATATATTGCTGATGTTATTGACCAAGCTGATAAAGTATATTATTCTTTCATTGCAGGGTACATTCAAGGCTCCCAAAGGGACAGAGGCAGCTCTTTAGTGGACACCGAAGAAGCCAAAACAAAGTCAGAAAATGTCCTCCATGATCAAGCTGCTAAAGTTGATAAAGATGGTAACAAAGTGAACTGCTAATCCCACGTTTGTTTCTTTAGGCATTCACAATGTTTTATTCACAGATGGAAAAGAAACTGGTGAAACATTCACATTTAAAAGGCATTCTCAAGATGCTAGTCAAGATGTAAAGTTGTATTCAGATACAGGTAAATTAATATTTGTATAATTTGATTCTTTTTGGCATTAATTTATCAGCTTATTTTACTTTAGCCCCAACAGAAGACTTGATAGAAGAGGTAACTGCAGATCATCCAGAGGTTGTGACCATGATTGAAGAGACTATAAAAATGTCACAGGATATAAACTTTGAACAGCCATATGAAAAACATGCTGAAATCTTACAGGAAGTCCTTGGAGAGGTAAAAAATCTAGCTGGGCAATTCTTATCAGTTGATAGTAATATCAGTGTACAATTTTTCACAGGTAATGGAAGAAAACAAGGATAGGTTTCCTGGTGCCCCAAAATATGGAGGCTGGATTGTGGACAACTGCCCTATTGTAAAAGAATTGTGGATGGCCTTAATCAAGAAAGGAATTATACCTGATTTGGTCATCTATTTATCAGATACAGAAAACAATGGTTGGTAAATATTTATTATGTAAATTTGAAAGAAGTAATATTAGTCTCCTTATCTGTATTTCAGGAAAATGTTTATTTAATAGAATATATTTACAGAAGAAATCTGAAATTGACTCTAAGATTTTAGAAAGATTATTAGAAGAACTACAAAAGAAAAAAAAAGAAGAAGAAGAAGCAAGGTAAAATCTGCCTAGAATGATAAAACAGATTAAAGATAATTAAATTTGAACCTTTTCATTTCAGAAAAGCCACAGAAGAGGAATTGAGACTCGAAGAAGAAAATCGAAGGCTACTGGAACTTATGAAAGTGAAGGCAAAAGGCAAGCACAGATTGCTATGACTGATGATGTGTAAATGATAATTTATTTCTTCAAATTTTTTTAGAAGCTGAAGAGACTGATAATGAGGATGAAGAGGAGATTGAAGGTGATGAGTTGGAAGTTCACGAAGAGCCTGAGGCATCTCACGATACCCGAGGGTCATGGTTACCTGAGGAGTTTGAAGCATCTGAGGTCCCTGAAACTGAGCCTGAAGCAGGTTAGACTTTATTGATAGCAAGTTCTTAATTCTTAAACACTAACTATTCGATTTCTTTCTTAAGTATCTGAGCCTATCGAGGAAACTACAGTGGAAACAGAAATCCCAAAAGGATCCAAAGAGGGCCTGGAAATTGAAAAATTATCTGAAACAGGTTAGACTGTAAAATGAAAGTAGTTCTTGCATCTTTTTTCTTTCCTTTGTCTTTTACTCCAAAGTTGTACTACCTGAGTTTCCAGAAGACTCTTATCCTGATGTTCCCGAAATGGAGCCATTTAAAGAGAAGATTGGTTCTTTCATCATCCTCTGGAAACAGCTAGAAGCAACAATTAGTGAGGCTTACATTAAAATTTTAAACTTGGAGATTGCTGACAGAACTCCACAGGAATTACTTCAAAAAGTAGTTGAGACTATGGAAAGTAAGGGCTTTAATCATAACATTTATTATCAAATATTTTCCCCAATGATTCTCTTTTTCTCCAGAACCATTTCAATATACTGCATGGGAGTTAACTGGGGAAGATTATGAGGAAGAAACAGAAGACTACCAGACTGAAGCAGAGGTTGATGAGGAGCTAGAGGAAGAGGAAGAGGAAGAGGCATGATTCTTTTATTTCTACTCATTCTCATTAATGTTCTCCAAACTTTGAATACCGTTTCTAGGGTGAAGATAAAATGAAGGAGAGAAAGAGGCATTTGGGAGACACAAAACACTTTTGTCCGGTGGTCCTCAAAGAAAACTTCATCCTGCAACCAGGAAACACAGAAGAAGCAGCCAAGTATCGAGAAAAGATCTACTACTTTTCAAGTGCTGAGGCTAAAGAAAAGTTTTTGGAGCATCCTGAGGATTATGTGGCTCATGAAGAACCATTGAAGGTGAGACAGTATTCCTATCTTAATGATTGCTCCCCACCCCTCCCTGACCCACCCCCTGTGACAGGCTCCTCCATTAAGAATATGCCTTGTCGGCCCCCAGGGCTCTGGCAAAACTATGTGTGGAAGACAGTTGGCAGAAAAATTAAACATTTTTCACATTCAGTTTGAAGAAGTTCTTCAAGAAAAACTACTACTCAAAACTGAAAAGAAAGTGGGACCTGAATTTGAGGAAGATTCTGAGAACGAGCAAGCTGCCAAACAAGAACTTGAAGAGCTTGCAATTCAGGCCAATGTCAAAGTTGAGGAAGAAAATACAAAAAAGCAGGTAGTAATCTCTTTTTTTGTTTTTTGTTTGTTAACTTGTTTTGTTTTCTGATTTTTGTTTTTAGCTTCCAGAAGTACAACTTACAGAAGAAGAAGAAGTAATCAAATCAAGTCTAATGGAAAATGAGCCCTTGCCTCCTGAAATTCTTGAAGTAATTCTTTCTGAGTGGTGGCTTAAGGAACCAATACGGTATCTTAATTTATATAGAATTGTACATTTATGAAATAAAGTAAATTATGAAAATTTCCACCAGTTCCACAGGTTTTATATTAGATGGTTTCCCACGATATCCAGAAGAGGCCCAGTTTTTGGGAGATCGTGGATTTTTCCCAGATGCAGCTGTTTTTATACAAGTTGATGATCAAGATATTTTTGATCGCCTCCTTCCTGCCCAAATTGAAAAGTGGAAACTAAAACAAAAGAAGAAATTAGAAAGGAAGAAACTGATCAAAGACATGAAGGCAAAAATCAGGGTATGTATCTAGCAAAAATGCATTGAATAAATTTACAATTTTTTAATGTCTCTTTCTTTAACAGGTTGATACGATTGCTAAAAGAAGGGCTGAACTTATATTAGAGAGAGATAAAAAAAGGAGGGAGGTAAGTAGTTTTGTTTTTTTTTTCAAAACAGGTGTATAGTAAAAGGGAATATTTTCTTCCTTAGAATGTTGTTAGAGATGATGAAGAGATTAGTGAGGAAGAACTTGAAGAAGACAATGATGATATTGAAAACATCCTTGAAGATGAGTTTCCAAAAGATGAGGAAGAGATGAGTGGCGAGGAAGATGAAGAACAGGAAACTGATGCAATTGAGCGCCTGAGAGGTGAACTAGGAGAAAAATTTGAAGCAGATACACATAATTTACAAATAATACAGGTTATTACTTTTCCTTTGCTTTTTATAATTCAAATATATTTGTTTTTATGACTTTTCTTATCAGGATGAACTTGAGAGGTATTTGATACCAATAATTTCCATTAATGGAGCTCGGAGAAATCACATTGTACAATATACATTGAATATGAAACTGAAACCACTGGTGGAAAATCGTGCAAGCATTTTTGAGAAATGTCATCCAATACCAGCACCCCTTGCCCAGAAAATGCTCACCTTTACCTACAAGTATATAAGCTCATTCGGCTATTGGGACCCTGTAAAGGTAATTTCAGCAAACGCACCTGAAAGCCATGTAACTTTCAAATTCAACTGTGTATATGTTGCAGCTAAGTGAAGGAGAGACAATCAAGCCAGTTGAAAATGCAGAGAATCCAATTTATCCTGTAATCCATCGTCAGTATATTTATTTTTTATCTAGTAAAGAAACAAAAGAAAAATTTATGAAGAACCCAATCAAATATATCCGCCAACCCAAACCTAAGCCTACTGTGCCCATTAGGATTATAATTGTGGGGCCTCCAAAATCTGGGAAAACTACAGGTGAGCGTATGTTTGCCTTTGTTTTCCTCAAGCTGAATCTAAATCATTTAATTTAATTTAAAAGTTTTATGTTTTTCAGTTGCCAAAAAAATTACAAGTGAATATGGGTTAAAGCATTTATCAATAGGAGGAGCTTTGCGTTATGTACTAAACAATCACCCGGAAACAGAGCTGGCACTTATGTTAAATTGGCATCTTCATAAAGGAATGACAGCACCTGATGAACTGGCTATTCAAGCCTTAGAACTTTCTCTGATGGAAAGTGTGTGCAATACTGCAGGGTAAGTGAATGGGGTGAGAGGATGGGACAGAGGGAATTTTTATTTTCATGTTTTTCCTTGTTAGTGTTGTCATCGATGGATATCCTGTAACTAAACATCAAATGAATCTCTTGGAAGCTAGGTCAATCATTCCCATGGTCATCTTTGAATTGAGTGTGCCTTCCAAGGAGATTTTCAAAAGATTGCTCCTAGAAAAAGAAAATGAACAAAGGTAATGTACATGATGAAGACAACAAAAAAGGACTTTTTCCATTCCTTCTCTGTTTCCCTATTAGATTGCCTTATCCATTGCACAATAGTGCACAAATTGTAGCTGTCAATAATGTAAAGTATCGCAAAAATATTGGTGAGATTAGGCAATATTATCAAGAACAGCATCAGAACTGGTATGTGATTGATGGATTTCACAGCAAATGGTGGGTATGGAATGAAGTCATTAAGAATGTTCAAATGGTGAATAAATACATGCAGACATACCTGGAAAGAATAAAAGCAGGTAAGATAGCACTTTTTAAGGTAGAATAAAATATACATGATAATAGTTAATATGTTAATAATAGGAAAAGCTGCCTGCATTGACAAGTTATGTATCACACCTCAAGAGCTGCTTTCTCGCCTGGGAGAATTTGAACAGTTCTGCCCTGTCAGCCTGGCAGAATCCCAGGAATTATTTGATTGCTCTGCAACTGACTCCTTGGAATTTGCAGCAGAGTTCAGGGGGCACTACTATAAAATGAGTTCTCAGGAAAAACTGAATGTAAGTTTGTTCCTAACTCCAAATATTTACTAATCATGTTGCTACTGGAATTCTTTTTTAATAGAAATTCTTGGAGAACCCAGAATTGTACGTGCCTCCCTTAGCACCTCATCCACTCCCATCTGCTGACATGATCCCCAAAAGACTGACACTGTCAGAGCTGAAGAGTCGATTCCCTAAGTGTGCGGAGCTCCAGGGCTACTGTCCAGTGACCTATAAGGATGGAAACCAAAGGCAAGTCCTGGCCTTCATGGAAGTATAGAATGTAGAGGTTTTGTTTTGTTTTTTGGTCTTCCAGATATGAAGCTCTAGTACCTGGTAGCATTAACTATGCTTTAGAATATCATAATCGTATATATATTTGTGAGAACAAAGAAAAACTCCAGAAATTTTTGAGGTGAGACCATTAAATCACAAATATTTACTGAAGAGCATCCATCTAATGAACTTTGTGTTCTTAGGTCGCCACTGAAATACTGGGAACAGAAGCTTCCACACAAGCTTCCCCCATTAAGGGAACCGATACTTCTTACTAGTCTTCCTTTGCCTGGATATCTGGAACAGGTTCTTTTACTTAATTTTCTGTTATATATGTTTACACAGAATTTGAATTGTTCCCTCCCTGCAGGGTATTGCAACTTCTCTAATTAAAGCAATGAATGCAGCGGGATGCTTAAAGCCCAAGTTCCCCTTTTTAAGTATAAGGAGATCTGCACTGCTATATATAGCACTTCATCTCAAAGGTATGTCTTTTTTAATTATTTACTACTCAGAAAATTATTCACAGTTCTGTGAAATTTTCTACAGCATTTAATCCCAAAGGTTCCGAATACACAAGAAAAAAGTATAAGAAGAAGATGGAGCAGTTTATGGAGAGTTGTGAACTCATAACATACTTGGGTGCCAAGATGACCAGAAAATACAAGGAACCTCAGTTCAGAGCCATTGACTTTGATCATAAGTTAAAGACCTTTCTCTCTCTCAGAAATATAGACCCAATTAATGGGTAGTTTACTTAGGTGATAGCAGCCTGAATCTCAAGAGTTATCTGAAAGTGATAGAGGGAAACTGAGAGAAGTAGATTGAAAATCTGGGCCTCTTGGAAGTACTTTTGCCTCCTGAGCAAGGTACCATGGCTGCCAGACTTCAGGTGAACTCAAAGGTCTGCCAGCCAGGAAGGAGCACTCTTATGGAAACAAGTTTTAATACAATTTTAAAATGTATTGCTCTTTGCCTGAACTTTGATGCTTTAACAAAATAAACATTCTATTTATAATTCCATATAGAAAAGTTAAGTGACTTATTTAATAAATGTATTATTTTCCTTTTTAACATTTTCAGTAGAAAAGTCAGTCTCTGTTAAAATTACTCATTAAATGTTAGAAAGCTTTAAGACATTTAACATTGTTATAAATGAAACCAAAATATGGGTTATACATTTTACATACAAAACTGTTTGTGAACTTTGTGAACATAAGATACTATCATTTTCCCAATAAAATAAATGGATTTTGCAACAACTTACTGGCTGCCTCTTTTCTTTTTCTTAAGTATTC